TCTCCCACGCCCCAGCGGCCCCCGCCCGCCCCTCCCCGGCTGGTGGAGAGGGGCGGCTCAGGGAGGGGCCTGGAGCTGCAGATTGGGGGGAGGAAAAAAAAAAGGAAAACAAAACCACATTTATGGGATCTCAGGGTGGAAATGTGCGGGCTCCATGGCCTCTGCCATGCAGGTGCAAGGGCTCTCTGGCTCGGACTGCGCCCGGCAGGCATCCAGCAGACGCCGGGAGCCGCGTTTACGCTGGGTTTTCAACCATTCGCTGAATGGAAACGCCTCGCCGGGCCCGCAGCCCTGTCTCTCCGCAGTTCCCAGGTCTCCCCAAACTCTCCCTGTGGTCTCCCAGCCCCGCTCCTCCGCGTGTTTCCCTTCAGTTCTCTCCCCCTTGTCCCCAGTGGTCCCCCTGGCCCCTTCCCCTCCCCTCAACCCTCTTCCAGGTTCCATCGTCTTGCCCTTCTCCTTTCAGGTCCCTTCAGACCCTCTCCCCTTCCCTTCGTTTCTCGCCCAACCCTCCGTCCCCTTTCCGCTCCCCGGACCACCCCCAACTTTGGTGTCCTCAGCCCCGCCTCCGCGCCCCGCCTCCGCCGCAGGCTCCGCCCTGTCCCCTCCGGGCTTGCTCAGCCCCTGGCCAGGAGCGCCCTCTGGCGTCTGCGCATGCTCACTGCTCCCGACTGCAAAGTCCTCCAAAGGGACCTTCTAGGCTGCGTGCCGGTCGCCCCCGCTCGGGTCCGCCAGCCCGCAGCGTCTCGTTGGTGCTGCCGGTGACCTCCGACCCCGCGGCCGCGGGGCGGGGCGGGGCGGGGAGGCCTTAGCTCCGGGCGGGCGGCGGCTGCTGCAGCGGGACCCGGGAGCGGGGCCCGGCGCCGCCCGGGCCGCGGGGCGATGTGAGTCGGGGCGCGGCGGGGCGGGGACGAGGCGGCTTCACCGAGGCCGCGCCGCGCCGCGCCGCGCCGCGCCGCAGTCTCCACTCCCTCCCTAGGAAGCCCCGGGCGGGCGGGCAGGCGGCGGAGCACCGGGGCTGGGGGCGGGGATCCGGGGACAGCGCGCACCCAGACCTCCTCATTCCTTACGGGCATGTAGAAATTCCCCTTGACAGTCCTGTAGCCTGTCCTGCAGCCTCTGGCTCCCCCAACCCACCTCTACCCTCTCCGCCCTGGACACATCATCGCATCTCCTGGAGCCCTCAGAACCCCCTCATTCACTCAACAAATCTCCTGCTATGCCCACGGACCCACCATTTCTCTTGGATGCCCCCAAATGCTTCCACTGCCCGGAAATTCCTAGGATCCCTCATATCCCCATTCTCCTTGCACTATCCAAAATGCCCACATCCAAAATTCTTGCTCATGTTTCCCCAAACGTCCTCATACGTTTTCAGCCCCCACACCCCCCTCTCACTCCTGCCCCTGATCCATACCTATCCCAGACCAGAGGCCTCTCCCCATTTCCACTCAATGCAGTCCCTCCTCAGTGGGCTATCTGATACATCCTGATATCTTAAGGAGAAGAGATGGTGATAGGGAAATTCAGCCCCTCCCCCATCTTGCACCCTAGAGTTCTTCGTTTCAGTGCCCGCGCCGTGCCCCCGTCGGTGGCTCAAGCCCCAGTATTTTCCCAGCAACCTATCTTTAGTCTGTGCACACCTCCCTGAGCCTGCTTCTTCCTTCCAGAAAATAAGCCAGACCAAGGGGATGGGGTCCTTTTACCTGGAAGTTGTCCAAGGATGCAGGGTGCAAGGGGCCCTGGGAAGTGTTTCTCCAGAGCAGGAATGTGGGATGTCCAGGGTCTGCAGAGTCCTGGCTTGTTGACTTGTCTACCTTGGGCTCAGATATCCTGAAATTTTGGCTTACTGTTAACATTTATGTTAAAATTAGGCCTTTCAGAGCTTGGGGAGCAGAAAATCTATCAAGCTTCCAAATGCGAAATTGAAGCAGCCTGTCTTGGAAGATGAACATGTCAATTTTAGTGAAGTTTGTCTTACGTTTTTACCTCTGCAAGTTATTTGTTAATCAGTGTCTCTGTTTCCTATGCTAGGTGAGCCCCAGGTGTATCCCAGAGGGATCCGGGTGACTTCTCTGCAGACTGTTTGCCATGACAGCCCACCAAGGACGGGGGGAATAAAGTGGGAACCCTTCCCCATGCCCCTCCCACGGTCAGCTCCCCGATGGCCTGGGTGAGGTAAGAGCTGTGTATAGGGGTCAGTTTTATGGGGTGACCTGCATATCCTGTATGTTTTTCCTAGGGCAGGCTGGCTGCTCTGACACCATGGGGAGCTGCTGCAGCTGCCTGAACAGAGACAGCGTTCCAGACAACCACCCCACCAAGTTCAAGGTACCCAGAGCCCTCTCCTCTCCTGTGTTCCCACTCATTGACCCTTCTGTCTTCTCCCCTCCAGGTGACAAATGTGGATGATGAGGGGGTGGAGCTGGGCTCTGGGGTGATGGAGCTGACGCAGAGTGAGCTGGTGCTGCACCTGCATCGGCGTGAGGCCGTCCGCTGGCCTTATCTCTGCTTGCGGCGCTATGGCTACGACTCCAACCTCTTCTCCTTTGAGAGTGGCCGCCGATGTCAGACAGGCCAGGGTGAGTACCAGGCCCTGCTCCACCCTGGGATAGCCTAGGGTCATTTCTTCCTCTCCTTCTCCAGGAATATTTGCATTTAAGTGTTCCCGGGCTGAGGAAATCTTCAACCTCCTTCAGGATCTGATGCAGTGCAACAGCATCAATGTGATGGAAGAGCCTGTCATCATCACCCGCAATAGCCACCCCGCTGAGCTTGACCTCCCTCGAGCCCCCCAGCCACCCAATGGTGAGGAGACCCCAGTGTACACACACACACACCCCTCTCCTGGGCTTGTCTCCCGTGTGCTCAGCTCTAGGCTACACTGTCTCCAGCTTTTCCAATGGCTGCCCTGGAGAGGGCCCACGATTCTCAGCTCCCCGGCGGCTCTCGACAAGCAGCCTGCGGCACCCCTCGCTTGGGGAAGAGTCCACCCATGCCCTCATTGCTCCTGATGAGCAGGTGAGCACGCAGCCGGCCAGCCCCTGCCCTGTACACTCCTGCCTCACTTGGACTCTTTCCCCAGTCCCACACCTATGTCAACACACCGGCCAGTGAAGATGACCACCGCAGGGGCCGCCACTGCCTGCAGCCCCTGCCTGAGGGTCAGGCACCCTTCCTCCCGCAGGCCCGGGGACCTGACCAACGGGACCCACAGGTGTTCTTGCAGCCAGGCCAGGTGAAGTTTGTGTTGGGCCCGACCCCTGCTCGGCGGCACATGGTGAAGTGCCAGGGCCTCTGTCCCAGCCTGCATGACCCCCCACACCACAATAATAACAATGAGGCCCCTTCTGAGTGTCCAGCCCAGCCCAAGTGCACCTACGAGAACGTCACCGGGGGGCTGTGGCGAGGGGCTGGCTGGAGACTGAGCCCAGAGGAGCCGGGCTGGAATGGCCTTGCCCACCGCCGGGCCGCCCTGCTGCACTATGAGAACCTGCCCCCACTGCCCCCTGTGTGGGAAAGCCAAGCCCAGCAGCTGGGAGGGGAGGCTGGGGATGATGGGGACTCGAGGGATGGGCTCACACCCTCTTCCAATGGCTTCCCTGATGGTGAGGAGGACGAGACCCCACTGCAGAAGCCCACCAGCACCCGGGCCGCCATCCGCAGCCACGGCAGCTTTCCTGTGCCACTGACCCGCCGCCGCGGCTCCCCAAGGGTCTTCAACTTTGATTTCCGCCGGCCGGGGCCCGAGCCCCCAAGGCAGCTTAACTACATCCAGGTGGAGCTAAAGGGCTGGGGTGGAGACCGCCCTAAGGGGCCCCAGAACCCCTCGAGCCCCCAAGCCCCCATGCCCACCACCCACCCTGCCCGAAGCTCAGACTCCTACGCCGTGATTGACCTCAAAAAGACCGTGGCCATGTCCAACCTGCAGAGAGCTCTGCCCCGAGACGATGGCACCGCCAGGAAAACCCGGCACAACAGCACCGACCTGCCTCTGTAGGGACTTCCCGGTCCTCACCACCCTCTGCCCCACCATGATCCAGCCTCTGCCTCACACTCCTGTCCTCTGAACCCACCCTCCCCAGGGTTCAGGGTTGCTTTGCAGAAGGCATGGAGGTGGGACCAGATGCTTCCCTGTGCTGGCTGGAGTCCCCAGAGATATCAGCCACCGAGTCTCCTGGTCTGTCTCCAGGCTGGGGAGAGAAGGGTGACCAGGCGAGGAGGGAGCCGAGACGTCAACTGTGAAGGGTTCCTGTGATTGCGTTTAGCGCCCTCCCGTTCTGTCCATTTGTCTTGTCTGCCGACTGTCCGTGTGTGTTTTTTTTGGTTGGAATTTTGAAACATTTTGTACCTGTTGATTTTATTTATCAGTTTATTTTTCTATTTATTGTTTTAAATGTAATTTAACATATTTATTATTAATATAATTATTTTTAAATTCTGGCCCAGTGGATATCATCTTCTTAGGGAATCTT